GAAACAGCAAGGTCTGGGACTAGAGGCCTGGATCAGCCTCACTCCCTGGCTGGGCCTCCCTGCCCTGCCACATTCCGGGGCAGCTGGGGGGTTTTGGTGGGTGGGGCCAGGTGCAGCAGGTGGATAAAGAGAAGTTTTCTAGCCGGACTCTGGTGGGCCAGGGGAGGGGAGGCAAACTGGGGTGGCTCATCTCTTCCCATCTCTTAATTCTCACAACAGTATGTCCTTCTTCCCGAGGTCTTCTGGGCTTTGTGAATTTATATGCGTGCATTCCACGCAAGAACTCTGTCAACTCCATTCAGTATTTTCTTTCCATCCCTACAGAGCAGAAGGTAACATTATCCTCCTTTTCAGAAGGCAAGCTAAGGTTCAGAGAGGCTGTGATCCCTTCAAGGCCACTCAGTCCACAGCATTCTCTGGTGGCAGACGCTGCAGGAGGAGGTGAGGGGGCTGTGCGGGCGGCGAGACGCTCAGGGCAGAGCAGGGCGGGGGCCTGGGGGTGCACTGGGTTTGTGGACACGCGGGGAAACGGGCTGGGCCCACCTTTGACCAAATCCACGGTGCGCAGCTCTAAGGGGATGCCATTCTTCTTGGCGAAGATGTAGACGGCGCGGCTGGGCTGGGACACCAGGTCAAGAAACAGCTCTAGGCCCATGGCGGGGGCGGCAAGGACAGCGGGGATGGCAGTGAAGGCGCTGAGCGCGGTGTGGGCAGCAGCTGTGGCAGGATCCCGGCGCGCCGGGAAATAGGGGATCAGGCCCCACCCCCTGGGGACAGCACCCAATTGGAGCGCACCACCCCCGGACCCGCCTCGCCCCTTCGGTTCCTGTCCAGTCCTGCCGGCCAAGACTCCACCACCAGATCCGTGCGTCCCTACAGGGAGGGCGGTCGCTATGAACGCACAGCTGGGAGGGTGGAGTTGGAGCTGGGGACCCTCGACTGGCAGGGAGGACGCGGATGCAGGGGGCCGACTGCAAGGGGAAGGGGAACCGGCTGGACAGGGAGAAGCAGGTCTGCTTTTCGGGATCCCGGTGCCAGGGACCCTGCCCAGTTCCAGGCGTCGCCCTGACCCAGAAACGACTGGGCGCCGCCGTCCTGGAAAGGCCCCAGCGCACGGACATCTGAGGGTTCGTTCAGAGCTCTGTTTCTCGGCGCTGCAGCCTTGGGTACCCCCAGCTTTTCTTCCGCCAGAGCTGTTTCCGTTCCTCTGCCCGCCATGCCGTTCCTGGAGCTGGACACGAATTTGCCCGCCAACCGAGTGCCCGCGGGGCTGGAGAAACGACTCTGCGCCGCCGCTGCCTCCATCCTGGGCAAACCTGCGGACGTAAGCGTGGGCCGGGCAGCACGGGGCGAGGGACTTCGGGCAAAACTTTTCATGTCCCCCTCAGCGCGTGAACGTGACGGTACGGCCGGGCCTGGCCATGGCGCTGAGCGGGTCCACCGAGCCCTGCGCGCAGCTGTCCATCTCCTCCATCGGCGTAGTGGGCACCGCCGAGGACAACCGCAGCCACAGCGCCCACTTCTTTGAGTTTCTCACCAAGGAGCTAGCCCTGGGCCAGGACCGGTGCGTAGGGGTAGTAGGGGATCCATGTGGGAGCTGATGATATCTTTTTCTCTGTCTCCTGAAGGATACTTATCCGCTTTTTCCCCTTGGAGTCCTGGCAGATTGGCAAGATAGGGACGGTCATGACTTTTTTATGATTGGGCACGGAGGGATCCAGGGCATCTGTGAACTGGCTGCTTCTTCCAGAGAGATCTCTTGGCAGAGTGAGGGCCTGGAGATAACCAGCTTTGGATTATCCCGCATGCAACATTCCTGTGATCACATAATCCTCTTCTTCATCCTCATATGAAATAAATGAAGAGAGCTTCCTCATTCAAACATGACTTCTTACCTTCTATTATCTCTCCTGG